GTGACCTAGGGCAGATACTTCATCTTTCTGAGACTCAATTTTCTCATCTGTGAAATGGGATAATACTGGACTGTATCTCAAAGGTCATTGGATTGGCACAGAAGTGCGTTCTGAATGTTTCCTAGTTTCTAATCTCCACCACCAGTCATCTCTACTAGTAGGAAAGTAATAGGGTTTAACTTGCTAACATGTAACAGTTATTCTGATTTATAGGAGTTTCAAAGGATTTCAAACGAGGCCAACTTTACAGATATATTAAAAATAGCTTTTGTAGCAGAAGAGTAGATATCCGGAAAAAGTTATCCTTAAAAGTTTTCAAGGTATAATCAATACAAACAGGAAAAATAAAAGTTAAGGGAAAACCAAGTATAATTTAACATATAAGATGCCTTTAATTGGTAGCTAAATAAAAAGGAAGCTATGTAATGGATCAGAGTATTGCGTTTAAATCTTGTCATGGCAGAGCACGGTGGCTCATGCCTGTAATCCCAGCATTTTGGGAGACCAAGGCAGGAGAATCACTTGAGGCTAGGAGTTTAAGACCAGCCTGGGCAGCATAACAAGATCCTGTCTCTACAAAAAATAAAAAAAATTATCCAGGTACGGAGGCATGCACCTGTAGTCCCAGCTACTTGGGAGGCTGAGGCGGGAGGATCACTTGAGCCCAGGAGTTCTAGGTTGCAGTGAGCTGTGATTGCACCACTGCACTCCAGCCTGGGCAACAGAGAGAGATCGTGTCTCAAAACATAAAATAAATCTTGTCCATGTGGCATTCATATTTGTTGGGTGAATGAAAGTTCCCTAGTAGGCCTACCTAGCGTGAAACTGTGGCTGAGTTTCTCAGCTGTTTCTAACAGACATCAGCCCAGAGGATGGTTAGGACTGCTTCTTGGGTGAGGAACCGTGATCTTTATCCAGATTTCATCATCAGTTTTCCTTTTTAGCATGTTTGGATTTCAGATATTTTCTGGGCAAAATTCCTAAGCCAGTTAACTTTGGCTCGGAGAGAGGAAAAACTGTTTTTTTTTTTTTTTTTCAGATGAGTCTCACTCTGTTGCCCAGGCTGGAGTGCCGTGCTGCGCTCTCAGCTCACTGCAACCTCCGCCTCCCGGGTTCACGCAGTTCTCCTGCCTCAGCCTCCCAAGTAGCTGGGACTACAGGCATGTACCACTACACCTGGCAAACTTTGTATTTTTAGTAGAGACAGGGTTTCACCATGTTGGCCAGGCTGGTCTCGAACTCCTGACCTCAGGTGATCCACCCATCTCGGCCTCATGGGATTACAGGCGTGAGCCACTGCGCCCATCCAGAGAAACTGTATATAATTGGCAAATGTCTCTGCATAAAAGACTCTTCCTAATTGCTGCAACTGCTGGCCCAGGTCTGGGACAGGGAGAATTGTATTTGTGGGTCCCAAAAGTCCTCTTGAGTGTGAAGTGTCTTTGCTCTTCCTGTTGGGAAGCCCCACGTTCGTTAGCAGCTCCTGCCCCCTGGGCTCACTTCTGCAAAGCAAGCCTGCCTCTATTTCTGCTCAAGTGCAGTGTTCCAGGAGAACCTGACTGCATGTCCCAGCTCTGCCAGCTCTCAGTGGTGGGTTCTTGGCCACCTGTAGCTTCATTCTCCCATCTGCCAATGAGGGTGGTCCTACCTAGCACAGCAATGGTGGGGCAGTCGAGCACCGGGCAGAGTAGGTGCTCAGTGAATGAAATACTGTAATTATTAACACATGCCATGGACAGCAGTGCAGGCCTGCGGGATCAGGTGCAGAAGGAAGTTAACCCAGTGAATTCCACACCTGGTAATCCACACTGTGTTCTCAGGTTAAAGAAGCAGGAGGAAGCAGGCATTGAGTCAAATTGGTGGCTGTTTGCTAAGTGTGGGGTTTTACTGAAGGCAGCACCTGCTTCTGCAGCACAGCTGGTCTGAAAAGCCAGGTTGCTCCTTGTGAGGGCTTAGGGGTCGGTTTTAACAGTCACTCCAAGCAGGCACAGGGAGAAGATGCTGTCCTCTTCTGGCAGCCTGGCTGGTGAGCAGTGGAACCAATTGTGGTGTCTCTTCCATGGATCTGTTGAACCTGTTTCTTTCTCTAGGTCATAACTCCATGCAGGAAGCTCATCTTGTGTGCTGATAACAGAAAAGAAATGGAAGATTGGATTGCAGCATTAAAGACTGTGCAGAACAGGGAGCACTTTGAGGTTAAAAAAGAAAATACCCTTCTCCAAATGCCTTATCTTTGCCCTCTTGGTTTCGTTCTTCCAGCCCACCCAGTACAGCATGGACCACTTCTCAGGGATGCACAATTGGTACGCCTGTTCCCACGCGAGGCCGACCTACTGCAATGTGTGCCGTGAGGCTCTGTCTGGGGTCACGTCGCACGGGCTGTCCTGCGAGGGTACGGATGTGCGTTTGTTATTCTGTCAGGAAGCTTGTAGGCTCATGTGCCCCTTCTCTCACAGTGTGCAAATTTAAGGCCCACAAGCGCTGTGCTGTGCGTGCAACCAATAACTGCAAGTGGACCACACTGGCCTCGATCGGGAAGGACATCATTGAAGATGCAGATGGGGTATGTTAAGAAATACCACCTGTGGGGCCCTGCGTCCCTAGTGCGTGCCTCTGTTTGGTTGCAGATTGCAATGCCCCACCAGTGGTTGGAAGGAAACCTACCTGTGAGCGCCAAGTGCACTGTGTGCGACAAGACCTGTGGCAGTGTGCTGCGCCTGCAGGACTGGCGCTGCCTCTGGTGCAAGGCCATGGTGAGTGTGGGCCCTGCGCCCGGGCTGGAGGGGACCCTTGGTGACGCGGGGACTCTTGTTTCAGGTTCACACATCGTGTAAAGAATCCTTGCTGACCAAGTGCCCACTTGGCCTGTGCAAAGTGTCAGTCATCCCACCCACGGCTCTCAACAGCATCGACTCCGATGGTGGGTACCACACATGCTTATCCTTCTCATGCATATATTTTCTTCTGTTCGTTCTTGCGTCCAGGGTTCTGGAAGGCCAGCTGTCCTCCTTCTTGCACAAGCCCACTGTTGGTCTTCGTCAATTCAAAAAGTGGGGACAACCAGGGTGTGAAGTTCCTCAGAAGATTCAAACAGCTACTAAACCCCGCCCAGGTCTTCGACCTCATGAACGGAGGCCCACACCTCGGGTAGGAAGCTTGTAAAATATATCTTTCTTGGAGTCATTTCACGGCCTTTCTCTTTTCTCTGCAGCTTACGGTTATTCCAGAAGTTTGACACATTCCGGATTCTGGTTTGTGGCGGGGATGGAAGTGTTGGCTGGGTCCTCTCCGAAATCGACAGCCTCAACCTTCATAAACAGGTACCAGGACAGGAGGGAGCCCAGCCAGGAGCTTGCCTGCGCATCGTCCCCCATGTTTCCTTAGTGTCAGCTGGGAGTGCTGCCGCTCGGCACAGGGAACGACTTGGCCCGAGTACTGGGCTGGGGCTCAGCCTGCGATGACGACACCCAGCTCCCCCAGATCTTGGAGAAGTTGGAGAGAGCCAGCACCAAGATGCTGGACAGGTGAGTGGGGATGTGCTCCGGTGCCGTATGAGTGCCGCCTGTGCAGCTGACCTTGTGTGTGCAGGTGGAGCGTCATGGCATACGAGGCCAAGCTCCCCCGGCAGGCCTCCTCCTCTACCGTCACCGAAGACTTCAGCGAGGATTCCGAGGTATTGCTGGCCTGTTCTTCACACCCTGCTCGCCAACAGTCCTGGCCATTTGGGGTGATTGCAGGTACAGCAGATTCTCTTCTATGAAGACTCGGTTGCAGCCCACCTTTCTAAAATCCTCACCTCGGACCAGCACTCGGTGGTCATCTCCTCGGCCAAGTGAGTGCCTGGTGGCCCTGGGGAGGGCATGGCTAGAAGGGTCTTTCTGTTTTTCTCCCCACAGAGTGCTCTGTGAGACGGTGAAGGACTTCGTGGCACGGGTGGGGAAGGCCTATGAGAAGACGACCGAGAGCTCGGAGGAGTCAGAGGTCATGGCCAAGAAGGTCTGTTCCCGTGCCCTGGGTGGGAGGGGCATAGCTCTGCATGCCATTTCCTTTCCTTGTTCAGTGCTCTGTCCTGAAAGAGAAGCTGGATTCCCTTCTCAAGACCTTGGACGATGAGTCCCAGGCCTCGTCCTCTCTGCCCAACCCGCCCCCCACCATTGCCGAGGAGGCTGAAGATGGAGATGGGTCGGGCAGCATCTGCGGTTCCACCGGAGACCGCTTGGTGGCATCAGCTTGCCCGGCCCGGCCGCAGATATTCCGGCCTCGAGAACAGCTCATGCTGAGAGCCAACAGCCTGAAGAAAGCAATTCGTCAGATCATAGAACACACAGAAAAAGGTAACTGGCCTTGTGATGAGGAGGGGCTTTCCCGTGCTCAGCCGCACACACTCTCCTTGCACAGCTGTCGATGAGCAGAATGCCCAGACCCAGGAGCAGGAGGGCTTCGTCCTGGGCCTCTCTGAGTCAGAGGAGAAGATGGACCACAGAGTGTGCCCACCACTGTCCCACAGCGAGAGCTTCGGGGTCCCCAAGGGGAGGAGCCAGCGCAAAGGTACTTGTGCCTCCACCTCCCTCTGCGCACCGCAGCTGTAAGGTTTTCTGCTGTGTTGTTACAGTGTCGAAATCTCCGTGTGAAAAGCTGATCAGCAAAGGGAGTCTGTCCCTAGGCAGTTCTGCTTCCCTTCCGCCCCAGCCGGGAAGCCGGGACGGCCTGCCTGCGCTCAACACCAAGATCCTGTACCCAAGTGAGTGGCGGCCAGCAGGAGGGACTGGTGGGAGCACCACCTCTTTCTTGTATCTCCTTTACAGATGTCCGGGCTGGAATGTCTGGTTCCTTACCCGGTGGCTCAGTCATCAGTCGCCTGTTAATTAATGCTGATCCCTTCAACTCTGAACCAGAAACCCTGTGAGTATGAGGGATAAACCGAGTGGGCATATTGTTGTAATTGATTTAAAACTCACCTTTGCAGAGAGTATTACACGGAGAAATGTGTCATGAACAACTATTTTGGCATTGGCCTGGATGCGAAGATATCCCTGGACTTTAACAACAAGCGCGATGAGCACCCAGAGAAGTGCAGGTAGGTAACAGGCTCAGGAGCACGTCTGTCTTGACCTATGGCAAGTCTTTGCTTCTGTTTCTAGGAGCCGAACCAAGAACATGATGTGGTATGGAGTTCTTGGAACCAAAGAGTTGCTGCACAGAACCTACAAGAACCTGGAGCAAAAGGTCTTGCTGGAGGTGAGTGGGAGGGTCCTTGTCACCTGCAGGCTCTTTTCTTTTGTTCTGTGTCTCTGCTGCTCAGTGTGACGGGCGACCCATCCCACTCCCCAGTCTTCAGGGAATTGCTGTCCTTAACATTCCCAGCTATGCCGGAGGAACCAACTTCTGGGGGGGTACCAAGGAAGATGATGTATGTATGGGGTGTGAGCGGGTGGGCCTGAGAGTGGTGGTCAGCTCTAACGTGTCCCTTGCAGACTTTCGCAGCTCCATCATTCGATGACAAGATTCTGGAGGTGGTCGCCGTGTTCGGCAGCATGCAGATGGCCGTCTCTCGAGTCATCAGGCTACAGCATCATCGGATCGCCCAGGTAGTGGCCATGGTCCTGGGGTGTCTGGCCGACAGCATGAGTAATGGCTATGATGTCTGCTCAGTGTCGCACGGTGAAGATCTCCATCCTTGGGGATGAGGGCGTGCCTGTGCAGGTGGACGGAGAGGCCTGGGTCCAGCCGCCAGGGTACATTCGGATTGTCCACAAGAACCGGGCACAGACACTGACCAGAGACAGGGTAAGAGCGGCTGCCCGCGGTACCTGGGTGGGCAGCAGGTGTAATTGGGCTTTCGGGTCCATAGGCATTTGAGAGCACCCTGAAGTCCTGGGAAGACAAGCAGAAGTGCGAGCTGCCCCGCCCTCCATCCTGTTCCCTGCACCCGGAGATGCTGTCCGAGGAGGAGGCCACCCAGATGGACCAGTTTGGGCAGGCAGCAGGGGTCCTCATTCACAGGTGGGCTCCTACCCCTCTGCGTTGCGCATGAGTGACATCTGCCCGTGCTTCTCTTCCTCTCTAGTATCCGAGAAATAGCTCAGTCTCACCGGGACATGGAGCAGGAACTGGCCCACGCCGTCAATGCCAGCTCCAAGTCCATGGACCGTGTGTATGGCAAGCCCAGAACCACAGAGGTAGCTATTCTGGCCTTTTCAGTCCTGGCTTCGCCCCCATGCATATTTGCCTGGTTTCTTCTAGGGGCTCAACTGCAGCTTCGTCCTGGAAATGGTGAATAACTTCAGAGCTCTGCGCAGTGAGACGGAGCTGCTGCTGTCTGGGAAGATGGCCCTGGTAAGCTGGTGCCCCAGGGACAGCAGGGCTCGCATTTCTCTCTCCCTCCCTCCGCCTGGAGCAGCAGCTGGATCCGCCTCAGAAGGAGCAGCTGGGGAGTGCTCTTGCCGAGATGGACCGACAGCTCAGGAGGCTGGCAGACACCCCGTGGCTCTGCCAGTCCGCAGAGCCCGGCGACGAAGAGGTATGTGGCTCATAGGGCTGTGCCTGGGTCTCTGATTCTCAGTATTCCTCATTCTCCCCAACAGAGTGTGATGCTGGATCTTGCCAAGCGCAGTCGCAGTGGTAAATTCCGCCTCGTGACCAAGTTTAAAAAGGAGAAAAACAACAAGAACAAAGAAGCTCACAGTAGCCTGGGAGCCCCGGGTACCTGCCTCTCTCCCGCGTGTGTTTCTGGCTCACTGCACTCGTGCTTTTCCATCTCCGACAGTTCACCTCTGGGGGACAGAGGAGGTTGCTGCCTGGCTGGAGCACCTCAGTCTCTGTGAGTATAAGGACATCTTCACACGGCACGACATCCGGGGCTCTGAGCTCCTGCACCTGGAGCGGAGGGACCTCAAGGTACTTCCATAGGCGTCTCCCTGGAACCTGCACGGCATCCATGGCGGTGTCTTCTCTGTTGCAGGACCTGGGCGTGACCAAGGTGGGCCACATGAAGAGGATCCTGTGTGGCATCAAGGAGCTGAGCCGCAGCGCCCCCGCCGTCGAGGCCTAGCCTCTGTCCTCTCAGCCTGTGGCCTCCACATCCCCGCCGCCGAGGCCTAGCCTCCGCCCTCTCAGCCTGTGGCCTCTGCGCCTCCTGCCACTGAGGCCCTGGGCAGATGCTGCAGCCCGCCCCCTTCTCATGGTGCTACTTCCTCTGTCAGCTACAGAAAGCCTCCGTGACACCGTCCACCAGAGCTCTGGGGTCTCGAACATAACAACACAGCTACCTTTGAAACAACACTTTCTCCAGCTCAGAGTCACCTGGGGCACATGTGTCACGGCCACTCAGCTCTCGCCCGCCTGTGCTGTGGGCCAGGGAATCCAGCGGCGTCTGGCCTCCTGGGCACTGCTTGCCTGGCCTCGTGCTTGGATTGTCCCGGGGGCTCCTCTCCGTGTGTCCTTCTGTGGCCGCACCGTGTGGCTCCGCCTCCTGGCCCCCAGCCAGTTCTCAGAAACGTGGCTGGGGCCCAGCACAGCAGCCTGCAAGGGCCCCTGTTTGTTGATGCAGCTTTTGTTGAACAAAAATCGTGCTCTTTCCTGGTTTGAAAGTAGCATGGATGTTTCCAGTCTTGTTGATTGTAATTTGACGTGAAGAGAAAAAAAAATTCCTCCTGCGTGAGCCAAGGCAGCGGGTGCTGTTTCCCAGGCGGGGAGCCCCTCCCTGGGTGTCACAGGGCCTGTGCTCCTCCCTCCTCCATCCTCTCTCCTCCCGCTCCTCCCTCCCCCCACTGTGGGCTGGGGACGCCTGCCCTTCTGTCTCCGGACGCTCTAGGCGAGTTCAGCTTGGGGTGTGAGTGAGACAGCTTGCCAGCTGCATCCCTGCAGACAGAGGATGTGTGTCCACATGAGTGTTTCTGTGTGGGAAATGCTTCCTGGCTCTGGGAAACTTTTTCTGCCCATTCTGTGGTTCCCAGGGAGCGTGGCCCTGGTGGGCCAGGGGTGGTTTGACCTCTTCAGCCCGTCCGGTGGCCTGGAGGCCGGAGGCTCTCCTGAGTGTCTGCCCCTGCAGTGGCTTCTTGTCGCCTGCTGCTGGGCGTGATGTCGCTGGAGGTGCTGGCAGGGACTCTGATTTGGTGGTCCGCGCTGCCCCTGCCCTGCCTCTGTCCTGGCTCTGAACTAGTAGATGATGGTGCCAGAGGGCAGGGAGCTCGCCTGGGGAGAGGGCTGTGCCCCGTAGGGACAGTGCCCAGGTGAAGGATGCCCCTGGTCCTCCAGGGCACTGACTTTGCCCTTTTTTCCCGTTGATAGTCATGGCTCAGAGGTGCTTGTAAATGTCTTGGGAAGAGGTTTCTGTAACCCCTGCCCTGGTGTGAGGAGGAAATGGCTCTGGCCTGGCTGCCTGGCCGTGGCTTCTCTTTGGCTCCCAAAGAGAAGGACAGTGTTGGGAGTATCTGCCGTGGCTTCTCTTTGGCTCCCAAAGAGAAGGACAGTGTTGGGAGTATCTGCCGGCGCTGTCCAGGTCCTTTAGTCAGCGTCACTCCATCTGATGTGCAGAAGCTGGGCTGCACCTGCGGGGGTGGGCATAGACCGGGCTGGGTCTGCAGCAGCCCCTGGTCCTGAGCAGGCGGCAGTGAACAGCACTGGCCCACCTCCCACTCACAGCCCCTCTGTCCCCTCTGCAGTGCACCCAGGTGGGCCCCTCTGCGTGCCTTTGGGTGCTCCCCTCTCGTGGTCGTTCTGGCCCGAGGCCCTTAGAGTATGGAGGCTGAGCCAGGCCTTGGGTTTCCCCAGCACAGCCTCCTGTCGCTGCATGCGACGTGTTGGGATTTTTGGATGAAAGACTCTCCCACGCTCTGTTGGTGGACTTAGCTGCCTCACTGGAAGTGATGTGGGTGGAAGGTGGTTGTATGTTACCTTTTCCACCTCTCATTGTTTTCCCCAGAACATTGTAGATGGGGGTTGGCAGAGGGAGAAATAAGCCAGCCACGGCAGTCGCTTGGTTTCCCAGGTGGAATGGGCTAACACAGGAGATGATGGGAACCTGTCCCGCAGTCCCTGCATGACCATTGGCCCTGCTGGCCTGGCGATGTGGGCATCCTGGGGTTCTTAGGGTCCCAGAACAAGCCCCAGGCAAGCTGGAACTTGGGTGGGGAGGGGACATGAGGAGGATAAACAGCTGACTGTGGCTTCAAGGACATCAGGGCCACCCCAAGTCCTCAGTGTCCTACTCCTGGCAAGGAGTTGGGTTTGGATCAAAAGTGTTTAAAATTAATATGTTGTCAGTGATTAGAACAACACTGTTTACATAAAAACCATTTTTCTAATTCTAACAAGTTAGAATGTGAGGAAGGAATGAACATGAGTGTTTAGGAACCTGCCCTTTGGTGCTGGGCTGGCGTCCCGCACTGGGGTGTCCTCGCTGTCTGGGGGCTGCTCTGCTGCCCCGGCCCAGGTCCCCTTGTGGTGTTGCCAGACGGGCCTCATGGTCTGCTGTGCAGAGAGAGGCAGGAAGGATCCCTGAAGAGTCTTGGAGAAAAGGTTCTGTGCCCTCAGGTGGGGCTTACCCCCTCGTATTTATAATCTTAATTTATATAGTGACCACCGTGGAAACAAACGCCTCTTGTATTGTCATGTACATAGTCCATACCTGAGTGCTGTACATAAGTTGTTCTGTGTATAAATAAAACAAGCCTGTTTTTGATCTTCCATCGCCAGAGTCTTTGTCATCATTCCTTGTGCT